TTGAGACAGAAGCAACATTCTTCACCCAGTGAGAGGCAGAGGCTCCAGTTTTCAGCCGTTATAAGATTTAGCCCTTGTCTATTTTGGAGGACTACTTCAGCCAAGGAGTCTAATTGGTCTTGGACTCATATAAGGCTTTGGGCCATATCTTCTAATGAATCCTGCAGGTCTGTTGACAGAGCTTTAAAGTATGTTAAGGAGGTGGGTAATCCTCCTGCTCCCAACCCAGTCCCAGAGGTTATACCTAAGGTGGCCATTAAAGGAATGACTTGGATGGCCCTCCTTTTTCTAACATACTGGACGGATGGGATGGATAAAGGCTGATTAGGAGGAACTAAGCCAATGGTGGGAGACAGAAAAACTAGGGTACAGGTTCCAGTCCAGTTGGTGGGGAGAAAAAGATATGTGTTGGTGCCACACAAAAAGAATAAGGCTTTGTCGTAAATATAGGCAGAGATATGGAAAGAAAATAAGTGAATTAAAGATGGGATATTTTTCCTTTCCTGTGGTTCATTACTCCAGGTGGACAAGGAGGAGGCCAAGGAGACACACCTACTATAGTAGAGATATAGGAGGAGTATAGGAGGAGGGTTTTTTGTTTTTTCAGACAGAGTTTCCCTCTTGTTGCCCAGACTGGAGGGCAATGGCGCGATCTCGGCTCACCGCAACCTCTGCCTCCTGGGTTCAAGCGATTCTCCTGTCTCAGCCTCCAGAGTAGCTGGGATTACAGGCACATGCCATCACGCCCGGCTAATTTTGTATTTTAGTAGAGACGGGGTTTCTCCATGTTGGTCAGACTGGTCTTGAACTCCCAATCTCAGGTGATCCGCCCACCTCAGCCTCCCAAAGTGCTGGGAATACAGGCGTGAGCCACCGTGCCCATCTGGAGGAGTTTTTTTTACACATCTAATGTGGTCAGATGTTGCGCCACTGATACTGAGCCACGGAAAAATGTGGGCACTAGGGGAAGCAGAGGTTAGGCCAGGGGGAGGGGCAGTAAAAGGAGCCGTTGCAGGAATGCTCCGTTCGCTTCAGGCAATACTTGGTAGTCAACCGGGTGAGTGTGATGGTCAGAGGGGTGCTTAACAATGATAGTGTGGCTGCATTAGTTAGAAGTTAAGAACCCTACAGGGAAACTTCCCCCAGAGGCTGAAAAGCAAATTGAGGCTTGTTGTAAAAGGGGCGTGTGTTTAGTTATGGGCCCTTCAATGGGAGGGCCTTGGGGCTTAAGGTGTTCTAGGGAGTTGTAATCGGTTTGAAATAATTTGTTGGCCTGATCTGCCCTGGAAATGGGATAATTGCCGACCAGCATGTCAGCTTTTTCCAAAAACGAAGCTCCTTTTTGGAGTTGATAGATTAGGGTTATGTTTCCTGTTAAAAGGTCATGAAGGGGTGCAGGAAGGGCTGTGTAAGCTGAGGAAGACAGCGGTAAGCACATCCAGGTCTCCGAAAAAAAGGAACAGTTAGCTTGCCACAAGAGAGATTGTGTAAGGTTTATAGAGCGTTCTAGTTTGAGCAGTAAGGAGTGGTTGTATTGGTGAGGTTGATGTGATTAGGGAATTTATATTGAAAGAAACAAGCAAAAAGAGAAAAAAGTTATTTGGGTAAGAGTAAAGTCCTGGAAAGCTCCTTGAAGCCATAGGTCCCATAGAATAGTGAGGAGCTGATCAGGATGTACAGTGGGAGTTTCATAAGCATACCACTGATGGTCTGTAGTAAGGTTGGTTAGGAAGTGATGAAAGTTTGGGAGACAAAGAGACATAAGCGGCTTATGTGCACTCCTCCTCCTTTTCCTCCAGGATTTGGGTGAGGCGAAGGGAAGTTGGTCCTGTGGAGATTTTTACAGTTTGACTCTTTTCATCAACACCAGCACCACATTATCCCAGGAGGAAAAGCAGACGCGTGACAGAGTCAGAGAGCAGGCATAGAGTGCTGTGGCAGTCAGCCAGTGCCCACATCAACACCAAGGAGAGTCCTGCGGGTGCTGTGCAAGGCCGGGGTAAGTCAGTCCTGGTTGGGCACAGAGGCCTTGTGCACCCAGAATGTCTTCTCTCTCCATTCAGTGCACGCGTTACTTTGGCTAAAAGGAGGTGAGCGGCACTCTGCCCTTCCAGAGCAAGCATGGAGCAACAGGATCAGAGCATGAAGGAAGGGGTGAGTGTGTTGCTCAGGGAAAGGGGCCAAGACTGCTTCCTGACCTAAGCTGTGATCTCTGCAGAGGCTGACGCTTGTGCTTGCCCTGGCAACCCTGATAGCTGCCTTTGGGTCATCCTTCCAGTATGGGTACAACGTGGCTGCTGTCAACTCCCCAGCACTGGTAGGTCACTGTGGTGAGCAAGATGTGGGGAGATTTTGGTGTTCTGTTTTGCTTTGTCTCCTAGCTCATGCAACAATTTTACAATGAGACTTACTATGGTAGGACCGGTGAATTCATGGAAGACTTCCCCTTGACGTTGCTGTGGTCTGTAACCGTGTCCATGTTTCCATTTGGAGGGTTTATCGGATCCCTCCTGGTCGGCCCCTTGGTGAATAAATTTGGCAGGTAAGGGAAGGTGAATTTTTAATTCCCTGAAAAGCAAAACTAACTGATATTTTGTCCTCTGCAGAAAAGGGGCCTTGCTGTTCAACAACATATTTTCTATCGTGCCTGCGATCTTAATGGGATGCAGCAGAGTCGCCACATCATTTGAGCTTATCATTATTTCCAGACTTTTGGTGGGAATATGTGCAGGTAAACAATGCTATGCTGTATTGCCATTCTGTTCTGATGGTGTTTCTATTTCACCTCCTCCCAGGTGTATCTTCCAACGTGGTCCCCATGTACTTAGGGGAGCTGGCCCCTAAAAACCTGCGGGGGGCTCTCGGGGTGGTGCCCCAGCTCTTCATCACTGTTGGCATCCTTGTGGCCCAGATCTTTGGTCTTCGGAATCTCCTTGCAAACGTAGATGGTGAGTTCAGGACATCTCGGGAGCACCCCCACCCGCTGGTGCCAGCTCGCTGCCTTCCTCCCAGGCTGGCCGATCCTGCTGGGGCTGACCGGGGTCCCCGCGGCGCTGCAGCTCCTTCTGCTGCCCTTCTTCCCCGAGAGCCCCAGGTACCTGCTGATTCAGAAGAAAGACGAAGCGGCCGCCAAGAAAGGTAACGAGGGCTCTGGCGGGGGCGGCCTCCAGAGCCCTGGTCCGACGGTGCCGCTTCTCCCCAGCCCTACAGACGCTGCGCGGCTGGGACTCTGTGGACAGGGAGGTGGCCGAGATCCGGCAGGAGGATGAGGCAGAGAAGGCCGCGGGCTTCATCTCCGTGCTGAAGCTGTTCCGGATGCGCTCGCTGCGCTGGCAGCTGCTGTCCATCATCGTCCTCATGGGCGGCCAGCAGCTGTCGGGCGTCAACGCTGTATGGGCCGGGCTGCGGCTCGGGAGCTGGGGGGCAGCCGCCCAGCCCCGCGCTTGCCTTGCAGATCTACTACTACGCGGACCAGATCTACCTGAGCGCCGGCGTGCCGGAGGAGCACGTGCAGTACGTGACGGCCGGCACCGGGGCCGTGAACGTGGTCATGACCTTCTGCGCCGTGAGTGTCCTGGGAGCTGCCCACAGCCTCCATCTCCCGCCTGAGCCCTGCCACCCTCCTGTAGGTGTTCGTGGTGGAGCTCCTGGGTCGGAGGCTGCTGCTGCTGCTGGGCTTCTCCATCTGCCTCATAGCCTGCTGCGTGCTCACTGCAGCTCTGGCACTGCAGGTGAGGACAGGCCAGGGTCCCAGGAGCCCGGACTCCAGGTGAACCAACTGCTTTCTCTCCACAGGACACAGTGTCCTGGATGCCATACATCAGCATCGTCTGTGTCATCTCCTACGTCATAGGACATGCCCTCGGGCCCAGTACGTACCCAAAGCTGGCCTCAGGGTGTCACCCTTCAGGGAGGCTGCTCTCCTCCCCCTACAGGTCCCATACCCGCGCTGCTCATCACTGAGATCTTCCTGCAGTCCTCTCGGCCATCTGCCTTCATGGTGGGGGGCAGTGTGCACTGGCTCTCCAACTTCACCGTGGGCTTGATCTTCCCGTTCATCCAGGTGAGTGGGGCCCGGGGCCCACGCTCACCACCCCCACACGTGTCACCTGCCCCTCTTCCCGCAGGAGGGCCTCGGCCCGTACAGCTTCATTGTCTTCGCCGTGATCTGCCTCCTCACCACCATCTACATCTTCTTGATTGTCCCGGAGACCAAGGCCAAGACGTTCATAGAGATCAACCAGATTTTCACCAAGATGAATAAGGTGTCTGAAGTGTACCCGGAAAAGGAGGAACTGAAAGAGCTTCCACCTGTCACTTCGGAACAGTGACTCTGGAGAGGAAGCCAGTGGAGCTGGTCTGCCAGGGGCTTCCCACTTTGGCTTATTTTTCTGACTTCTAGCTGTCTGTGAATATCCAGAAATAAAACAACTCTGATGTGGAATGCAGTCCTCATCTCCAGCCTCCCCACCCCAGTGGGAACTGTGCAAAGGGCTGCCTTGCTGTTCTTGAAGCTGGGCTGTCTCTCTCCATGTTGGCCTGTCACCAGACCCGAGTCAATTAAACAGCTGGTCCTCCACTTTGCTGGTTCAGCCTTCGTGTGGCTCCTGGTAACGTGGCTCCACCTTGATGGGTCAACCTTTGTGTGGCTCCTGGTAACATAACAACAACAGTTACTATAGTGGTGAGATGGAAGGAATCAAATTTTGCCAGAGAAACTAACTTGGTGGCCCCGACAGGTCTTCCGGGGCCATGGGCATTTGTTTAGAGCCAAATTCATCCTCTTACCAGATCCTTTTCCAGAAATACCTGTCTAGGAAGGTGTGATGTCAGAAACAATGACATCCAGAAAGCTGAGGAACAGGTTCCTGTGGAGACACTGAGTCAGAATTCTTCATCCTAAATTATTTTGTTAGTGGAAAATGGAATTGCTTCTGTGTAGTCAATAAAATGAACCTGATCACTTTTCAACAAGACGTGCTGCTGTTCTTTGAGCAAGTAGAAGGCAGGAGGAAGTTCCCTGCTCATTCAGGCAGTGTTTTTTTTGTTTTTATTTTTGCTTTTTTTTTTTTTTTTAAGACGGAGTCTCGCTCTGTCACCCAGGCTGGAGTGCAGTGGTGCGATCTCAGCTCACTGCAAACTCCACCTCCCGGGTTCACACCATTCTCCTGCCTCAGCCTCCTGAGTAGCTGGGACTACAGGCGCCTGCCACCACGCCCGGCTAACTTTTTTGTATTTTTAGTAGAGACTGGGTTTCACTGTGTTGGCCAGGATAGTCTCAATCTCCTGACCTCATGATCCGCCCACCTAGGCCCCTCAAAGTGCTGGGATTACAGGTGTGAGCCACTGCGCCCGGCCACTTCAGGCAGTTTGACTGCACGAGTGTCAGTTCCTTGAGGGCAGGGGCTTGGTCAGTTTTGTTTATGCCTGAATCCCCAGCATCTCGAAGAGGGCCTCTGGAGGCTGAGGTGGGAGGATTGCTTAAGCCTGGGAAGTAGAGGTTGCAGTGAGCTGAAATTGCACCCTATACTCCAGCCTGGGCAACACAGTGAGATCCCATCTCAAAAAAAATTTTTTTAATTGGGCATGGTGACACGCCTTTGGGGTCCCAGCTATTTGGGAGGCTGAAATGGGAGGATCGCTTGAGCCTGGGAGGTCAAGGCTGCCCTGAGTCATGATTGCATCACTGCACACCAGCCTGCATGACAGAATGAGACCTTGTCTCAAATAAATAAATACATGTAAGATTGAGGAAGCTTCCAAATGTCCTCACATATGTAATGAAATCTTGAGGAGTCTTAAAATCTTGAGACTGTGGTGGGGGAGGAAGGGAAAAGGAACAGGGTCTTGATATGGTTTGGCTGTGTCCCCACCCAAATCTCATCTTGAATTGTAGCTCCCATAATTCCCATGTGTTCTGGGAGGGACCCTGTGGGAGATAATTGAATCATGGGGGCAATTTCCCCCATACTGTTCTCATGGTAGTGAATCAGCCTCATGAGATCTGATGGTTCTGTAAGGGGTAAAACCTTTTGCTTGGTTCTCATTCTCTCTTGCCTGCCACCAGGTAAGACGTGCCTTTTGCTTTCTGGCATGATTGTGAGGCCTCCCCAGCCATGTGGAATGGCGAGTCCATTAAATCTCTTTTTCTTTGCAATTTACCCAGTCTCTGATACATCTTTATCAGCAGCATGAAAATGGTCTAACACAGGTCTCTCCCCAAAAATATAGAGAGCTGGAGGTTTTTCTTAGAGATATGAATAAAGGGTGTGAGTGTGAGTGTATGTGCAAAAATATGGATAAAACCTTGAAAGTGCTGAATGGCCTGTAGCAAGAAGTGATGTCTTCTCATAGATGGGTGGCAGAGGCTGGTGGCCGGGAGAGAGAGCAGTGGGACTTGGGAGCACTTTTTGTGGGTATGTAATGGAGATTCCACCAGCAACAAGCTAAACCACTCACAAGCGGGCCCAGAGGAAGTAAACAGAACACTGTGGTTGAACCATCCTTGGCCTTCTGCAGCAAGGATCTGCAGCCTGGAAGGGGCACAGAAACAACCAAAGATGAAGGCTCTCAGAGCTGAGGAGAGGCCAGGTCAGAATATCAGAAGTCAAGAAACTGCAGCACCTCTAACACAGGGGAGGCTATGAAGTTCATGGTTCTGGATGTCTGCTCCCTGGGTTCAAACCTTGGTCCTGCCACATTAGTTGTGCAACTTGGAAAGTTACTTGGCTTTTTTGTATCTCAGTCTTCTCTTCTGTTAAATGGCACTAATAGTAAATGTCTCACATGTCCATTGTGAGAATTAAATGACTTTATATGTTTTTGGTGTTTGGATCAGTGACA